TTGCTTTTATACATTTCAGGGAGACATGAGACATCAATCAATATATGTAAGATGTACATTGGTTCAGTCCAGTAAGGTGGAACAATTCGAAGTAGGGGGTTTCCAGGCCAGAAGTAGATAAGAGACAAAAAGTTGCATTCTTTTGAGTCCTTGATCAGCCTTCCGATGAATACACAATTGTGTCTGGCTCAGTGAACCTACATTTTTACGTGAACAATAGGGCAGAGGAAGCAATCAGTTATGCATTTGTCTCAGGTGAGCCTCAAAGGGATGACTTTGAGTTGTGTCTGTCCTTTTTCCGTAAGGAGTTTTCTTGCGGGCAAATGGTGAGGGAGGGATGTAGGTTGTTATCTTTGTAGCTATCTTATTTAGCAATAAAACAGGAGGCAAGTTTGCCTGACGTAGTTTCCAGCTTGACTTTTTCCTTGGCTTAGTGATTTAGTTTCCTTTCGCATTGCTAACTCAATCACAGGAGACAGGAGTGTGGACTGAATATAGCAAGAATGCCAAAGTATGTAACAGTTTCCTTAGTCATGATAGAGACTGAGAAACATCGGCTCACCTAAGCTTTGAGGTTAGCTGGAGTCCAGTAGAAGAGTTATAACTAAACACTGGCCCTTGTCTGTTTCCACTTGTGCCCATTCATTGAAGCTGAGATTGGACTGAGTACATTTGTGACTATGTACCAGTAGCAAAGGTGATAGAAGTCAAACGTAGCTCTTAGTTTTAGGGGCTCATGGCCTCCTGGGGAAGGGACCCATCAGGCATAGCTGGCAGTCATGGCCAGGGTTGTGGAAGCCCAGGTCCAGGCAGGGTTCAAATGCTCCTCAGAGTGTGCCAGCAGCCTCAGCCTCAGGGAGAGCTTGTCAGGGGGATGTTTTACAAGGTCTCCAAAAGCCTCTTATGCCCTCCAGAGTGAAAAGCACGGCATTGTTGATGAAGTCTTGTGGCAAATATGCAAGGCACGTGTGGATATTTCTTTCTCTTGGAGGCTTACAAGGTAGCCCCGGTCTCCTGGTGCAGTGTTTATAGCATAGTCCACTGGGACTGCCGCTCTGACAAAGACTGTGTCACTACTTTGTGGAATGTTATTTTAGAACTTCCAGAATGCCTCAGTAAATCCTGACTGCCATGTAACTGTGTACTGTGCTGCTGAGCTCTTAACATGAAGCAGCAGCAGTGACCCTGGCGGGCCAGGCTGACGTGCGTGGGAACAGTGGGAGTGACCCTGGCTGGGAAGCAGGGAGGCCTGGATATTGTTTCTCCTGGCTCTGTGTCCTGCCATTCTCATCCCTGTGCTCAGAGCTCTCAAGCACCCACGATGGCCTTCTCAGGCCGAGCGCGCCCCTGCATTATCCCAGAGAACGAAGAAATCCCCCGAGCAGCCCTTAACACTGTCCACGAGGCCAATGGGACCGAGGACGAGAGGGCTGTTTCCAAACTGCAGCGCAGGCACAGTGACGTGAAAGTCTACAAGGAGTTCTGTGACTTTTATGCGAAATTGTGAGTGTCTCCTCTCCTGGAGTGCCCTCTTCGTCTGCAACCTGCTGTTCTTTGCGTGTTACAGCAACATGGCCAACGCCCTGGCCAGCGCCACTTGCGAGCGCTGCAAGGGCGGCTTTGCGCCCGCTGAGACGATCGTGAACAGTAATGGGGAGCTGTACCATGAGCAGTGTTTCGTGTGCGCTCAGTGCTTCCAGCAGTTCCCAGAAGGACTCTTCTATGAGGTGAGTTGCACTGGACAAAAGCAGGGAGGTGCTGTCTGTAAGTTGGTGGTACCCTCTCTTTCAGTTTGAAGGAAGAAAGTACTGTGAACATGACTTTCAGATGCTCTTTGCCCCTTGCTGTCATCAGTGTGGTAAGTTTTACTGCTAAATGTCAAGTAAAAAGAGTAACATCCTTTGTGTGTTGCTTTCCCACAGGTGAATTCATCATTGGCCGAGTTATCAAAGCCATGAATAACAGCTGGCATCCGGAGTGCTTCCGCTGTGACCTCTGCCAGGAAGTTCTGGCAGATATCGGGTTTGTCAAGAATGCTGGGAGGTAGGTGGATTTTCATCCTTGTCAGATGTGGGAAATTTTAAATTTAAGTTTTGACTCTGTTTAGACACCTGTGTCGCCCCTGTCATAATCGTGAGAAAGCCAGAGGCCTTGGGAAATACATCTGCCAGAAATGCCATGCTATCATCGATGAGCAGCCTCTGATATTCAAGAACGACCCCTACCATCCAGACCATTTCAACTGCGCCAACTGCGGGTACTGGAATTGTTTCTTTTTTATTACACAAGAGTATTAAGCTGGGTGTCTTTCTCACAGACAGGAAGGATCTGACTGCCGATGCACAGGAGCTGAAAGGGGAGCTATACTGCCTGCCATGCCATGATAAAATGGGGGTCCCCATCTGTGGCGCTTGCCGACGGCCCATCGAAGGGCGTGTGGTGAACGCCATGGGCAAGCAGTGGCATGTGGAGGTGAGTTCTAAATGGTAAAGGGTAACCAATCCTTCAAAAATGACCTATAGCAATTTTTTTTCAGCATTTTGTTTGTGCCAAGTGTGAGAAACCCTTTCTTGGACATCGCCATTATGAGAGGAAAGGCCTGGCGTATTGTGAAACTCACTATAACCAGGTATTGACCTTAGTCACTGGATGCTAGATAGACTTGAACTTTGACCACCTTTTTTTATTTTCAGCTATTTGGTGATGTTTGCTTCCACTGCAATCGTGTTATAGAAGGTGATGGTAAGTATCTGTGTGAGTTTTAGATTGGTGCCCATGTGACCAGATCTCTTTCCTCTTTCTCCAGTGGTCTCTGCTCTTAATAAGGCCTGGTGCGTGAACTGCTTTGCCTGTTCTACCTGCAACACTAAATTAACACTCAAGTAAGTGTACGGTTTTGTCCAGTGTGAATCCTTGCCCAACCTTGACCTGCTCAATCTCTTCCAGACCTTCTGCCAGAAAGTGGGCCTGCTGTGCACGCTTCAGGGTAAGCTGCAGCCCCAGGACTGGACATTGTTGGACGAACTGCTGCAGGGCCTGCAAACACTGCTGCTCATGATTTTGTGGCAGGCTTCCCGTGGCCTCTTCCTGCACTACCATGTGGAGGCCCTAACCCTGCGTCGCATCAGTAGCTTCCGCCAGTACAAGTATGACCTGGTGGCAGCGGGCAAGGCTTTGGAGGGCATGTTCTGCAAGCTCAACCACCTCCTGGAACACCCGCACCAGCTGTTCTTCCTCTACCTGCTCCCCACTCTGTCCCGCTTCGTCTCCATCGGCCTCTACATGCCCGCCACCAGCTTCTTGCTCCTGGTCCTTGGTTTCAAGGCTCTGCAACTGTGGATGCAGCTGCATGAGGCCGGAGTGGGCCTTGAGGAGCTCAGGGGGGTCCCTGACCCTAGTGTCCCCGCTCCCCCAGCACAGGATGGTAAGCACACAGGTCCCAGACAGGGGCTGGATGGCTCTGAAGCTGGTAGCCCTGATCTACCTAATACTGCAGCTGGGCTGCATCGCCCTCACCAACTTCTGACTGGACTTCCTGCTGGCCGCCACTATGGTGCTGCCGCTGTGCTCGCCGAGCCTTTGGGCCCTGGACCCTCTGTGCTGCCCTGCTGGTGTTGACAAGCCCAGCAGCCACGCTCCTTGGCAGCCCATTCCTGTGGCGGGAGCTGCAGGAGGCACCACTGTCACTGGCCAAGGGCTGGCAGCTCTTCCTGGCAGCACTGGCCCAGGGTGCGCTGGAGCACCACACCTAAGGCGCCCTGCTCTTCCCACTGCTGTCCCTGGGCCTCTGCCCTTGCTGACTACTTTTCTGGAATGTGCTCTTCTGGAAGTGAGATCTGCCTGTCCGGGGCACCAGGCTGGGACAGAGACTCCCCAAGGACCCCATTCTGCCTCCTTCTGGGGAAATAAACAAGTGCCTGTTTCAGCTGCTTTAAAAAAAAATAGAAAAAAAAAATGCCCTGGAAAATACTGTGTTAGCAAAAAGATTTAAAGATTGGTATAATTCTGATTTAAATGTTTTATTTAGCACAAAATCAAACATTGCATAGGAACAAAATTTTCTGAGACAAAATGGCTGGGTTTAAATGGGTTTAAATGTCTAAAAAATACTTAGCTAACAGTGTGGTTAAATTTTTACTTATTTTATTTATTTTTGAGATGGAGTTTCATTCTTGTTGCCCAGGCTGGAGTGCAGTGGTGCGATCTCAGCTCACCGCAACCTCCACCTCCAAGGTTCAAGTGATTTTCCTGTCTCAGCCTCCTGAGTAGCTGGGATTAGAGGCGTACACCACCACACCCAGCTAATTTTTGTATTTTCAGTAGAGATGGGGTTCGCCATGTTGACCAGGCTGGCCTCGAACTCCTGACCTCAGGTGATCCACCATTCTCAGCCTCCCGAAGTGCTGGAATTACAGGCGTGGGCCACTGCCCCCGGTCAAGTGTTTTTCTTTTTTTCTTTTGAGATGGAGTCTCACTCTGTTGCCCAGGCTGGAGTGCAGTGGCACGATCGAGGGTCACTGCAACCTCCGCCTCCTGGGCTTAAGCAATTCTCCTGCCTCAGCCTCCTGAGTAGCTTGGAATACGGGCACCCACCACCCCACCTGGCTAATTTTTTGTATTTTTAGTAGAGATGGGGTTTCACCATGTTGGCCAAGCTTGTCTTGAACTCCTGACCTCAAGTGATCCGCCTGCTTTGGCCTCTCAAATTGCTGCGATTACAGGCGTGAGACACCGCGCCCGGCCCCGGCCAAGTTTTTAAGCAGATACATTAGTTACATGTGCTGAAATATCAGATGACTCCCCCAGATTTCACTGACTTCACATTATATTTTGGGCCCACCAGAAGTTGCTGGCTGGGCGTTCAGGGTAGAGGCTGCTTTCCTCTGCGTGGGCATGCAGGAACCCAGAATCTTTCCATCAGGTGCCTCCGTCATCTCTGGGACCTCCTCCCACCTGCATCTATCGGTAGAAGGGGAGAGTGTGAGAAAGGCATTGGAGGCTTTTGTGGGCCAGCTCTGGAAGTGGCTCACCTTAGTCCATTGCCTCCCTTTGGCAAAAGCTGGTCATAGGACTACACCTAACATAAGGGGACTATGAACTAGAGCTTTTATTTATTTGTTTGTTTGTTTGTTTGTTTAGGCCCCATGGGGGCTGTGAACTGGAGCTTCTATTTATTTATTTATTGTTTAGGCACCATGGCCTACACTCCTTTATTAGAGTGAGGGTCCCGAGGACCAGCCCCCATATATGATGGGTCCACTTGAGCCTCCTTAGGAGCCCCATGAGGGAGTGATGGCTTGGGTAGGGAGCCAGGGACCTTGCCCAGCCCGACACTGGAGCAGGAGAGCGGCCTCAGTCCCCACCCCAACCCCAGAAGAGGGCGGGGCGAGAACCGGAGTCAAATCTTGGGCCGGGTCCAAGGGCCTGAGCGCCTGGTTTAGGCCGGAAATGGTCTAGTTCTCAGAGGTGGTCCGATCCCTAACCAGTCCCAGGCCCAGCCCCAGCCCAGCACCACCTGGAAGGTTCAAGTACATGGAGGAGAGGAGTAAGGCGGACTTGGGCGTATGGAGAAAGGGGTGAAGGGAGAAAGAGGACTTGCGCTCAGGAGGGAGCGTGGCCTACTGGTGGGAAAGCAGGCGTGGCCGCCTGTGCGGGAGGTTGCGGATCCACAGTGGGCGAGACCAGGCCCCAGCCCCATCAGGGCGCGGGGTGCGCAGCCAGGTGGTGCTCCAGCAGCGCCCAGTGAGAGGAGACCTTGCGGTAGACGGGGGAAGGGCGCGCGCTCTGGCCGCTGAGTGCGCATGTGCATATTGAGCGAACTCTTCTGCGGGAAGGGCTTGGCGTAGACCGCGCACTGGAAGGCGTGCGCGCAGGTGTGCGTGACCATGTGCTTGAAACGGCAGTAGCGCAGCGAGAAGGATCGCCATCACACGGCGCACTGGTGCGGCTTCTCCCCCGAGTGGATGAACATGTGCTTGGTGTCGTTTTTCCTTGAGCTGAACGTCTTGCAACAGTGGCCGCACGCATAGGCAAGTGGCTCGGCACCAGGAGTGCGAGCAGTGGTGCCTGAGGGGGCCGTGGTGGGAGCAGCAGAGGGAGCCGGGGCCTCCCGCAGCTGAGTGCCGGGGGCTGCCTCGGGCTGGAGTGTGGGGTAGAAGGCGGGTGGGGGCGCAGGGGCTGGCACGGATGGTGCTGAAGGGGGTGGTGCGGGTGGTTCGGGAGCACCCAAGTGAAAGGGGAAGAGTGCGACAGGCGGCCCTGGGGTCTTCACGCCAGGCGGGCGGGGTCCAGCCAGTATGCAGTCGGGCTGGACAGGGGTCTCGGTGGGACAGCCTTCGGGGACAGCGCCATCCTTGTCGTGCCAAGCGGTTACATAGCTGTCTGGAAATACGTCCTCAGCTGCCCCAGATCCCGGAAGAAAATCTCTCCCACACCACTGTAGTCAGAGAGGCCAGTGGGTGCATGGAACTCCTCGCACGCGCTGTCAGCAGCAGCAGTGAGGAAGCCGGCAGCACAGTCTGGGAAGGAAGGAGGTGCTTGGCTCTCTCCCGGGCCGCCACCTTCGCCGTCCTCGCCATCGGTCTCATCGTCAGTTTCCTCGTCATCGTTGTCACCTCGGTCGTCAGGGGCCGCGGACAGTGAGGGGTAGGCACCAAGCCCCTCGGCTTTGGCAGGTGTCGGGGGCGCAGGCAGCTGCAAACTCGCGGGCCGGCGCTGCTTACCGCTGTGCGCGGCACCGGGGTGCCCCGGGGGTGCGCAGCCAGCAGGTGGCGCAGGCGGTGACGCAGCTGCTCAGGTGCGAGTGGCGGGGGCACAGGGGTGGGCAGGGGCGCGGGTGCAGAGGTGCTCGCGGGTGCAGAGGAGCGCGTGCGATAATCTGCGTGCATTCGTCGATAACTGTCTATGCGAAGCACCGACGCAGCCATGAGTACCTGCGGGGCTTCACTCTGTGCCACAACGAGCGAACCGCTGTACAGGAGCTCGACTAGCTGTCGCACCGTCTGCACAGGCACCACCGAAGGCACACGGATCTCAGAGGGGCCGAGCAGCAGCTTGTCTTGGAAGGAGGGCGAGCCGATTGCCAGCCCGCAGCGGTGCGCACGCAGCGAAGCTTCATGAATGCACACAGTCACGTCGCAGAAGTGCCCACCCAGCTTCTGCCCATTGAGGGTCTCAAGCAGAGAGCGTGAGAAGTTCTGCAGATGTATGTGGCGCACAGCCTCTACAGCCGCCGACTCCGACTCCTCTTCAGGCACCAGGCCTGGCCGTGGCCGCCTTCTCACCGACTCCAAGGCAGCACTTCCGGGCGCTTCTCTTTATTTTTATACAGTTTTATTGAGATATAATTTACATGCTATCCAGCCCATCTATTTCAAGTGTACCATGCAAGGGGTTTGTATATATTCACAGAGTTGTGTATCCATCACCATCGTTTTAGAACATTCATCACTCCAGAAGAAACTACTACCCATCAGCAGCCACTGCCCATTTCCCTGATCTGCCCCGCCCTAGGAAATCCGTAATCACTTTCAGTCTATGGATTTGCCTATTCTAGACCATTCATATAAATGAAGTCACACAACACTGGGTCTTATGTGACTGGCTTCTATCAAAGTTTGCAAGGTTCATTTATGTTCATGGTATGTATCAGTAGCTTGTTACTTTTTATGTTTGACTTCTATTCTGTTACTTACCTACACCGTATTTTATCTATCTCTTCTGCAGTTTATGGGATTTAGGTCGTTTCCACGTTTTGGCTGTTCTAAATAATGCTGCTCTGAGCGTTCACATACAAGCTTTTCACATGATTTCATTTCTCCAGATCTAGGAGTGCAATTGCTATATTATATGGCAACCCCGTGTTTCACTTTTTGACAAAGTGCCAGACTGCTTTTCAAAGGACAGCATCATTTTATATTCCTGCCAGCAATGTCGAGGGGTCCAGTTTCCACACATTCTCACAAACACTTATTGTTATCTGTCTCTCTAGTTATTGCCTTCCTGATGGATGTGGAGTGCTTTCTCATTGGTTTTGATTTGCATTGTTTAAATGAGTTATAAGATTGAGCATGTTTTCATGTTTATTGGCTGCTTGTATATCTTCTTTGGAGAAATGTCTATTCAGATTGTCTCCCCATTTTAAAATCGTGTTATTTTCTTTTTTACTATTGACTTGTGAATGTTCAAACATGTATATATATATATATATATATATATATATATATATATATATATATATATATATTTTTTTTTTTTTTTTTTTTTTTTTTTTTTTTTTGAGACGGAGTCTTACTCTGTTGCCAGGCTGGAGTGCAGTGGCACGATCTTGGCTCACTGCAATCTCTGCGTCACGGGTTTAAGTGATTCTCCTGCCTCAGCCTCCTGAGTAGCTGGGACTACAGGCATGCACCACCACACCCGGCTAATTTTTGTATTTTTAGTAGAGACGGGGTTTCACCATGTTGGCCAGGATGGTCTCAATCTCCTGACCTCGTAATCCACCCACGTTGTTCTCCCAAAGTGCTGGGATTACAAGGTGTGAGCCACCGCGCCCGGCCCAAACATATTCTTATACAATTCTCTTCTTAGATATAGGGTTTGCAAACATTTTATCTCACATTGTAATTATTTTTTCATTTTCTTGAAAGTCTACTTTGATACAGGAATATTTGTGAATTTTATAAAGTACAGCTTATCTATATTTTCTATTATACTTGTGGTTTTGGTATGATATCCATAAAATCATTGCCTAACCCAAGGTCACAAAGCCTCAGTCCCATATTTTCTCCTACGTGTACTAAACTTTTGGCTTTTATATTTAGGTCTTTGATCCATTTAGGGTTAACTTTTATAAATGGTGTGAGGGAGGGGACTAACTTCAGTCTGTACATGTGAACATCAATCTGTCCCAGGACATTTTTGAAAAGACTATTCACTCCCCATTGAATTGCCTTGTCTCCCTTGTCAAAGTCACAACAATTACTGTCCTCATTTTTGTATCTGGTCACATGTTCCTAGTTAGTAACTATAACTACCCTCTTCTACTACGCATTCTGTATTCCCTTAGCTTTCAGCAAGCAACTCAGTTGGTCTTGATTCTTTATATGGGGCAATGACCCAAACTTTCCTTCCTGAAGGAATTGGGCCATTGGCAGCTGTGCCCGAATTGGGTTGTTGTAGTTTTCCATTAAATTAATCACAGGGCATGGTAGTAGGTAGCACTGAAGACACCCTAGGAGATCCCATGTATTCCAGAAGTATTATTTCTTAGTTCTGTGGAGTAGAAGCAATTAACCCTTGGTAGTCAGGATCAACCACCTCTGCCAGCACGGTAACTCCCTTCTTTGCCTGTCTATTCAGAGGCATGAGGAGCTCAGAGTGGACAGGGACTATCTTAACTTCCAGTTCAGTAGAATCATTTCTTTGTATCGTGGGGGATGCATTCCTCCTTTTGGGACCAAGACTTCTAGACCAGCAGAGCATAAGATTGAGGGACAGGAAATGAAAATTTTGCTGGTGTGTCACTAGGGGTAATAGTGATGATGAGAACCAATTGGTGTGGGAGACCATGAGGTGGATAAGGCACTCTGTAAGTCCAGACAGTAGTGTGATTTTTATGAAGTACAATTTATCAGTGGTGATAGGAACATTGAGGGTAGGAGGGGAAATTCTCATACATAGTGTCTGTTTCAGTGAGAACAAGACACTGCCTCTTCTATGATGGAGGTGGTTCAGAGTCACAGCCAGGTTACCTTGGGAGTGGAAGTCCATGTTGCAGAGCCCAGGCATCACCTCCACCCCTGCCACCATGGCCACTGTATTCATGAGCCCATTGAGCAATGACAGGGGTGGCTGGGGAAAGAGGCTGAGTGGTGTCCACAGAACAGGTCATCCTATCTGCTTGATTATTGAAATCCTTCTCTGCCAAGGCCACCCTTTGGAGAGCATTTACATAGCACTCAATGCACTCTTGCTTTTGGTTTACTCTTTTACTAGGTGAAACCAGTCCTAGTGGCTCATAACTGGGTTTTCCTATCATACTTGTCCTCAGTCCGTAGGTGAAACAACAAATGTAGGGATGCTGAAAGTTGCTGAGTATGTGTCTATTCCAACCACAGGGTGGGTTCAGGGACACATTGGATCCACTGTGAAACAGACATGAGCTCACACTCCATCCACCAGCTAACCTCCATAAGTCCCTACTCTGGTGGACCACAGTGATGTTTTTGGTCTCTGGGAATTCCTGTCAAATCAGAGCCAGTGTCCAGAATTCCCCAAATATCTGAGAATTTTCTTTTCTCTAAGTCACAGTCATCCTGGTAGAAGGCTGTAGGTCCCTTTGGGGAAGACTGGGAAAAAGATTAACTATGTAAGTTTTTGGCAATGTAGCAGCGTACTTCCCCAAGATCACCCAGCCTCCCCTTCACTTAGGGGTTGTGGGCCTGTGAACTGGCTCAAGTCTGGGAATTGATTGAGGGTTTAGATCTGTGTTTCATTAATTTGAGTTAGTCTTTTATTCAGTTGACCTAGAATTCTTCATTTTTTAAAAAACAACTAAGACTTTGGTACAGCCCATTAGCTCTCCCTGTGGATACCATGGACTACACAATGCCATGGGTTTCTGTGAGTCAAACCATTCTGACTGCTGCTTTGACACTGCTTTCCACTGTAGTGACCACACCCACCTCATCTTTGGTGATTAAGGACAGCCCATGTTCCCTGCCACCCCAGGATTCAATTATCCTCATTTTATTTAAAGATCCCAGTCCAGTGGCTGCAGTTTCTGCTGTAACATTTTGCCTACTGAGAGCACGAGCTCAAAGCTCTTCCAGGATACTGGGCTCCTCTCACAATATTCTTTCTCATGATCGTTGTGAGAAGTATGTTCTGTAGACCCTCCAGTGTGAGTGAGCAGGTCTGACATAATAAATCCAGTCTCCCTGAGTTTTTGCATACCTTCCTATACACATAAACCAAGGAAGTTGTGACATCTCAACTTTATGTACTTTAGGTAAACTCTGATTCTGTTTCAGCCAACCAGCCAAGTAACAAAACAAATAAGCAAACAGCCAACCAATCAACCAACAAGCAAGCAAGCAACAAACCAACCAAACAAGCAAGCAAGCAAGCAAGCAACCAACCAACCAACCAAGTAACCGATCAAACCAACCCTTGGAGCCCTTTCTAAAACTTTGACCTACAACCCTGAATCCAGAATCTCTGTTTAGTGGGCCAACATTAATAAATTTAGCCTACTCCAACTTTGTGTTACTTCCACCATGGTGCCACACACTTAATATCCATTCCCACATATATTCTCCAGATTTCTTTCTGTATAAATTGTGTGTGTGTGTGTGTGTGTGTGTGTAGAAAGAGAGCATCAACTGAAAAATCACACAATTTTATAAATTTAGAAAAGAGAGCTTTATTTCTTATAAAGGTTTGCAGCCTGCAAGGTGGCCATTATGACAGGCTGGGAAGTGTGGCCTACAGCCAAGGCTAGAGGCAGGCCCTTCCAGGGAGGGAAGGAGAGGACAGGAATTTGAGCTGAATGAGTTGACTACATATACATACTCAATAGGATATCAGAGGAGCTATATCATTTTATGAGAATACTCATAAAAGAGGTCCTAACACATGCATATTGAATAAACATGCATGTTCATTCTGGGGTGGAGACTTGACATTTAAATGTGTTATAATTAGGCCCTACACATCAAAAAGTGAAGCAGGGAATGAAGGTACTCAGCCTCTGTAAAGGCACAGCCTCTAAAACTGGCCAGAACCAGTCCATGGAGGATGGTCTCTTATCAGGAGAAAGTTACTGAAATCAGTCCCTTGTCCAGTGAAAGCTGTCGTTAAGGTCGGTGGGGCAGGAGATCAGTTACTCAGTGTCTGTGAACTGGGTGAGTTGTAATTGTTTTAATCTTGCTTCTCTCATAGCCAGTGCTTGCTTGGCTGCTAGAGAAAAATAAAAACTATGTGGTAGTTAGAATCTAGTTTATTCTTTAAGAGTAGGGTACAAGACTTAACCCTTGCCTGGCATGGCCCTAGGTCCTGTTTATAATTTGGGGTCTTATTGCCACAAAGAGTCTGTTCTGTCAGTCTCATGATCTCTATTTTAACGTTAATGCTGTTCAGTTGTTGGGTCTAAACCATAAGAGGGAGAGAGGTACAGGGAGTTATGTCTGACCTCCTGTCCTGTCATGGCCAAGAACTGAATTTTAAGATTTATTTGAGGTTCCGTTGGCCAACAGGGGGTCTGTTAAGTCGGGTGGGGGGCTTAGGGTTTCATTTTTAGTTCTCAAGGGAGATAAAATAATTTAATCAATTGGCCCCTGTGACTATTGGACTAACATGGCTATGATCTGTCAGACAGACTTCAGGCTGGCACCCAGGCAAAATTCTATACTGTAGTAAATGCATCATGCACATTTGTAACAACATGTACATAACAATGTCACAAAATACTTTCACGGTGACACCTAGATTAGTGTTTTATTGAATAGCTGATGATATAAACTGGCTCATTTGATGCCAAGACTGACCATCACCACCATACCAAGGTCATCACTGATCAGAGGCCTAACCCAAGGAGGGGGTCATGTGCAGACCCAGCTGTGGGGAGGAAAGATGCTGCAGAGGAGACGGATGCCCACAGAGGCCCCTGAGTGGATACAATGCTCACTAAGTGGTAAGTATAGACTCAACGTAGGCTGTCAGGTCTCCCCCTGTGCAAATGGGACATCCACTTGAGAGTCAAGGGTCTGTTTGGGTGGCAGGGATAGCCACTTCTGAAGGTAGAAAGAAAAATAAGCCACCAAATTGGTATCTTTCTGTGAAATGGACATCGTGCTTAGAGTCTCCATTTTCCCCACAACCTGGAGGAATAAGTATTGTCATCTGCATTTTATAGCTGAGGAATCTGACTCAACAAAATTAAATTACTCACCTAAGCAATTAGCAATTAACCAAGTCTTTCTGATTCAGAAACCCAGCTGTTGCCTGTTCATATCCAGCCCCTGTATTGGGATCAAGATCTGCCCTATTCTCAGTGCAGCAAGATCCAGGCAGATCACACTGGACTCCCAGCACTGAATCTGGCTCAAGGGGACATGAAATTTGACTGGGTCATGGGACTCAGGAGCATCACTCTCAAAAATAGCAGTACAGGAAGAGGCGATGGCCCTAAACAGCATTTGCAGGCAGATCCCATGTTAATCATAAGGGCCAGGACTCTCTCACTGTCTGTCTCTCTCTCTGTCTCTCCTCTAGGGCTGACCCCACATTGGACACCGCTGCATCCATGTCCATCACACAACACAGCTGCCGTTTCTTCTGCCTGCTTATGGGAAAGTCCCCTCTTCTCCTCCGTTTTCTTCTCTTCCTGCCCTATCACACCGTGCACTTCTCCCTTTCCTTAAAGAACCACCATCAACTTTAGGAGGAGGGAAAGGGGTGGCTCTGGCAGGAAAAGCCAGAATCCCCTCTAGCCAGCAGAGAGAGAGAGGAATGGCTGCATGTTTTCTCCCCCAGTCCAAGGCACTGGGTCTTGGCTGGGTTGAAGGTTCCAAGCTGCTCTCCTGCTGTGTCGGTGAGTTCTGGTCAACCTGCAACCTCCTGATATGGCCATTGCAGTTCATCGAGTCTTCAGGGACTCCCCATGGCCTGGAGTACTTTGCCTTGCTTACACGGGAGAGGAGAATGGATTTATAGAGAACATCATCTAAATCCAACTTGACCATTGTGTGGCCACACTTGCTAGATTGCTATAGTCTAAATCTAGCATTGTAGAAAGACGGGGGAGCTTGGAGCTGCACAAACCCAGGTCTGGAACTGGCTCCTTACCTTGGAAGGTGAATGATCCTGCCAGGACTCTTAGCCTCCCTGGGTCTCAATTTCTTTATCTGTTTCATGGGAATGAGGATCTCTGCTGGGTGGTTGGGTGATGTGGGGGCTGTGTGAAAACAGCTTGTCAATACAAGCCAAAATAGAAATATTTCTCCACAGAGTATGAAGGTCAAATGAGAGAATACATTTAAATTAAATGGAAAATTAAAATGGTAAAAAATGCAAAGCTGTATTGAAAGTTCCGAGCTTCTCTATAAGGAGCTTTTTGACTATGTAAGAATCCTGTACTCGTTCCCCCTAAATATAAAAAAAAGTTGAAGGAGGCAGAAGGGAGAGTGATGCACGATGGGCAAGGACTTCACCTGCTGTTGCTGGCTTTGAGGATGGAGGAAGGAGGCCACAAACCTAGAAGCTGGAGCCCCTAGAAGCTAGAAAAGGCAGGGACCCGATTCTTTCCTTGAGCCTCCAGAAGGGACACAGCCCCGCCAGCACCTTGACTTTAGCCTGGTGAGATCCTCTTAGGACTTTTGGCAATCAGAACTATAAGACAGAAATGGAAGCCACTGAGTCTGTAGCTGTTTGTTGCAGCAGCAATAGAAAACTAATGCAGGGCCCAAGAAATCACTGGTGATGAGATCGGGAAAGTGGGCTCAGGAGGTCTGGATCTGTGATGAGATGGGGAAAGTGGGCTCAAGAGGTCTGGATCTGTGGTGAGATGGGGGAAGTGGGCTCAGGAGGTCTGGATCTGTGATGAGATGGGGAAAGTGGGCTCAGGAGGTCTGGATCTGTGATGAGATGGGGAAAGTGGGCTCAGGAGGTCTGGATCTGTGATGAGATGGGGGAAGTGGGCTCAGGAGGTCTGGATCTGTGATGAGATGGGGGAAGTGGGCTCAGGAGGTCTGGATCTGTGATGAGATGGGGGAAGTGGGCTCAGGAGGTCTGGATCTGTGATGAGATGGGGAAAGTGGGCTCAGGAGGTCTGGATCTGTGATGAGATGGGGGAAGTGGGCTCAGGAGGTCTGGATCTGTGATGAGATGGGGAAAGTGGGCTCAGGAGGTCTGGATCTGTGATGAGATCGGGAAAGTGGGCTCAAGAGGTCTGGATCTGTGGTGAGATGGGGGAAGTGGGCTCAGGAGGTCTGGATCTGTGATGAGATGGGGAAAGTGGGCTCAGGAGGTCTGGATCTGTGATGAGATGGGGAAAGTGGGCTCAGGAGGTCTGGATCTGGGGTGGGGATCTGGAGTGGAAGGGGAATTCATTTGTTCATTGTCTATCCTTTTGTATTGATTGAATTTTTTATATATATATGTGAATTTTCACAATAAAATTTTTTTCCAAAATAAAATAAACAAAAGGGGCTTTTTGCAACCCAATTCCTATCTATGTCTGAGTCCACTTGTATTGCATGGGTCTTTCTGCTAACGTCCTTATATTTGGGTGACAATCTGAATGTCAGCGACCAATCAGAGCAGAGGCAGACTTTGGAGTGGGCAGGGCATCCTGAGGGCCCTGATTCCTGCCATGAGACGTAACCCTTTAGGTGCCAGACCATGGGGAGGTCCAGGGGTTGCAGGGGAGGGCTGTGCATCTGCAATGGCTCTCAGGGGGGCTCCCGGTGGTGGCAATCGGTGAATCTGCACAGTGGTGCTTCAATATTATCACAACCCTGCTGTCTCTCATGCTCTCAAAAAGCGTTTCTCTTACCTGTGACAGACTTCCTATACCTAACAGCTTGCAAAAATGTTTCAGGTTAATGAGAATAATCTCTTGGAGCCATACCTCCCTGCTTGGGGTCTCAGTTTCCCCAGCTGTCTCCAGACAAGTTAGGCTAGAAGGCCCCTGAGCCTCAGCCCCTCTATCCCCCTCCTGTCACCCAGACCTGATCTGGGTCTTGCACCCTGGGTGCAGCATGACAGGGGTGGGCAGGGGCTGGCTCTGGGCCAGAGGACCCTTTCTGATGGACTTCAGCTGTTGGCCTTCCAGGGGAGACTGATCAACCTCACAAGAGTCATAAGGTGAGTAGCGGTGGGCAAATCCATCCCCCTCATCTTAGATTTATGGGGATACAGAGAGAAAGAGGAGACACTCCAGGAAGACGTGCAGGTGGGAGTACCAGGTTGAAACCAAGGACACCTTCCTGGAGGAGTTGCTGTTTGAGCCAGCTCTGAGAACAGGTGGGGACAGGACTGGAGAGGAGGAGGGGGTGCCCTATGAGCAAAGACTGGCCACCACCCCATCTAACACCCCCACAGGGCCCCTGTGGCATCCCTGTCCAGTCCCTGTCACCACCCACTTTTTCCCTCTGGACCCAGGAATTCAAAGTAAGCAAGGAGGTCCGCTGCTCCAGTTGGCTGCAAATAATTACAACCTTGAGCCCAAGCAGCACTTTGGGTCCTGGTTTGGGACGATGAAGCAGCTCGGTGAGACTGAGAGGTAAGGCCAGGGCAGGAATTGGGACACTAGGATTGAACTCTCCCTGGGGGCCAGCCTCAGAAAGCCTGTGGCCATGGCCTCTTGGCCAACATCAGATCCTGTGGTCTGGCAATGCCTGGGGTACCCAGACCTCACTCTGCACAGGCCCTGGGAGGGGGCCCTGGTGAGATTCCTGGCAGCCTCACAGCCACTCTTCTGTCCATAGCTACAACCTGTCATGCCAGCTGGAGGCTCCATCCCAGTTGGCTGGGAGCACAAAGGCCAGGAAGGTAGACATCACCCACCACAGGGGCCAGTCGGGGCCTGAACCAGGGCGGGCAGAGATTGGCTGCCTTGGGCTATGGGTGGGCTCAGGGAGTCAGAGAGCAAGGGACTAGCCTCCCATCCTACTGCTGACCAGCCCTGTGACTGGGGAGAGTCACCTTACTTCTCTGGGCCTCAGTTTCCCCCTCTGTGGAGTGACACTAAATGCTCTCTCTGGAGACTGGGATCAATGGGGCACTGGTGATTGACCAGGCACTCAGCACATGCCTGGAGCACACAGTGCAGGGCTGTGGTGGGGAGGTGGCCTGGGTCCCTGGGGAGGCACCCATGTGTGCCTGCCCTTCCGACCAGCCACCAGGCCCTCAGGGCAGAGCCCACTACCAGCAGCAGCTCACACCCCGAGACCAGCTCAGAGGCGGCCCCTACCTCAGCAGCAGGGACATCACGGACACTTTGAGCTGGTACTAGGGCAGCTTCTCCGGCTCCCACCTGGAGAGGGGTCCCAGCTGAGTCCCACTCACGTGAAGTCTCATGCCCCTGAAAGTGCCATTCACCACTGGCCAGGCTCATGAGGCCACATGAGGGGGGGGGTGTCACTGGGGAGGAGATATGGGGGGAACAGAGGGGTGGTTGAATTTTTGTATAATAGGCAGTGCAAGTGTTTACCGTTTGGGAGGGGAAAGGTTTGTTATTATTAGCAGTGCTACACTTGAATATTATACTAAAATCCAGTTTCTCTATAACCTGGGAGTTGCTCTTTTGTTCTTTCTTTTCCTGTCTTAATTAAAATGAGATGCAGGTTCTCACGGTCCACAGTCGATTAAGAAATCTTGCAGGGCCATCAGTTATGTCTTGGAGAGCAGGGTTTCAGTACCATCAGCCTGGCAAGGAGCTGGGCCTGCCCCTCAGAGCTCCCGGGACTGCGAGATTTGGCACATTCACAGGGCACTGTCACAGCCTCTGAAACGCTGTCTTTAAAGACATCTGCAGGCTGGACGCGGTGGCTCACTCCTGTAATCCCAGCACTTTGAGAGGCAGAAGCAGGTGGCTCACTTGAGGTCAGGAGTTTGAGACCAACATGGCCAACATGGCAAAACCCCATCTCTACTAAAAATACAAAAATCAGCCAGGTGTGGTGGCAGGTGCCTGTAATTCCAGCTACTTGGGAGGCTGAGGTAGGAGAATTGCTTGAACCCAGGAGGCGGAGGTTGCAGTGAGCAGAGATCGCACTACTGCACTCCAGTCTGGGCAACAAGAGCAAAACTTCATCTCAAAATAAAAAAAATAAAAAACATAAAAAAGACATTTGCAAGGACCATGTCCTCACCCAGAATGGTGCCTGCCTTTCTACAGTTTTTCAGGAAGAGGAAACATTTTCTGCTTCTCTCGCTGAGGTTTTTTTTAACCACCCATTAGGAACCTATAGATTTCAGGATCAAACACTGGGATTCCCTCAGCACTAAAGGAGGAAAATTGCAAACAGAGCTGAAAGTGCAATGTGGAAAGGTCAGGCTGAGGAAGGTTCTTAGCCAGTAGACCAATGGCAGGAAGGACACTGCCTCCTCAGTCTCCCACTAGGGAACTTGTGGTTCTTGTCCCCTGACCTCAGAATTCCTTGTCATGTTTGTTTTGTCTCCAAGGGAAGGGTTTGCATTACAGAATTTAAGGCTAGAGTGGGCCTCGTGCAGTTAACATTAACCCTCTCTCTCCTTTGCTGGCTGAGGTGAAGTCTGGGACCATATAGTTCTGACGTCCACTCTCTCGGGGGATCACCAGTTCACCCACCTCACCTGGCAAGCTGGGCCCTAGTTTGGCGACAGGCATCTTCCACCCACCTGGGAGGCAGGGTTCAACACTCTGCCTCTGACCTTGTTTCCTTCCTCTGCCACCTGCTTAGGCAGCCAGAAGGGGTTGTCTAGCCAGCCTGGGCTTTGGTGCTCCTCAGGCAGGTGGAGGAAGTTTCAGGCACCTGGCTCCTCAGGTGTCTGCCATTCAGGTGCTCTTCAGGCCTGCCCAGCAGGGCTCTCTTGATCCAGCTAGAACTGGCCAGAACTGACTCACTCAGGAATGTGTAGACTTTGGCATCAGGGGCTGCTTTAATTTGCACAATTTCCAAATACCTCTTTTTTCTTCTTTTTCTGATGAGTCATCTCCCTAGACTTGCATTTTAAAGAGACAGATAGTTATCAGGTTCCAGAGAAGACATGGTAGAATGTTTATATCTCAAAGGCACAGTGTTGAGACTTCAGGTTTAGATACTATCATTTGCCTAAACCAAAAAGGAGCGTGTAGGTAAAGTTCTAGTCAAGACAGGATGGCCAGGAAAAACACCTTAAACCAAGGGACGGCTTGCTTTGCTGATTTAAGCCAATGGCTTCTTTATCATAAGACTTCCCAGTAATTTAGTCCTTCCTCTCTTCCAGTGCACAGAGACATACCCCTCCTTACAAATAAAAATTTTCTTTATAGATGTAAATTTATTTTACAAAAATGTTTCAAAATAACCAGATGAAAATCATCATTATGCCAGAAAGACTTGTTTTTTTTTTTTTTTTTTCTCATTAATAGAAACGAAACAGTAAGTATTTGTTGTATTGACGTACTTAGGCTCAGACCTATGTTTAACAAGAAAGCCTAATAATAGCACTGTGGTTAGACTCTAGCCATCATTTAATTATTTAGGAAATAAAGGATCAAATACCTTTCATTCATCTGATATGATTCTTTAAAACACATTCCACTAATAAGTCCCATTTGGAACAGCTGAAAATCTTTTAGTAAAAGCTTTTTAAAGATGAGCTCGTGGCTTAGTGTAAATTTCACAAGCTTAATTAGGTCAAATGGAAGGAACTCAGATGAGTAGTTGCCCAATCAGAGCCCATTATTTGTAAGTCATCAACCCCCTTCATGACCTAAAAACTCTACTCTGACCTAGTTATTGCAAACCTATATACAACAAAGTGAAAGGATTAATTTTCATTCATCAACCTCTCAATCCTAGATTTTCAAAGAAAAAACCTATCTAAGGAATACTTACAAAAATCAGACAGGAAAATTAGAGCCTGCATACTTAAGAGTCAAATTTGTTCCACTACAGCCAGGTCGCATACAATTACATCATTTGGTTCTTCGTACACGCTAGAACTGACCAGGACAGAGTTTAGCGTAGAAAAACTGTAAGAAATAGGTTCCTACACATAGGAATTGCAAAGTTCAAAAGGGTATGAAGAAAACTAATATAAATGAGAGACTCCCCTCCGTTTTAAAGAAATACACGCTCTCTAAAAATATACGCAATTTTTACAAATACATTTATAAGTTGTTTTTATCTTAAAAATTGGGGATATTTCACATTTATAACTAATTATTGAGACTTAAGTTTTCTTGGCCATTTCTAGGCTAATAAACTAAGAATCATTTAAACTAAGCCAAAGTAGAATAGATATAAAAGTCCTGAACACTTCAACTTCCTACTCTTCAAGAAGTATACCCGGCAAAGCTCATTTGAGAGAGGAAATGCTTTCCTCCACCCTCTGTTTTACAGCGCTGAGGCTTCTTATCACAGTTCTATGACTTGTAGCTTAAATCCATGTTACATGGTCACTGACATTGTTGGTGCTTCTCTTTTAACACTGTAGGAATTAATTCGGTGGCATATTTAATTAATTTTATCACTAGCCTGGCTGCTGGCCACCCTTCTCAACAAGGAAATTAAGTCAGAAAGGCTTATTTTCACTAAGTAAGACTTCGGGAACATGGCAAAGTTCATGACAATAAGAAAGAAGTGGCAGCAAGGGTTGGAAAAGAGTGGTTTCAGTCAACTGAGAGGTTCCCATGGGAGAAGCAGGATCAAAGAGAGAGAGAGAGAAAACAGGGAGGGCTGATTAGATTAGTCGATAGTTGTCCCAAGAGTGATGCCTTTGAGGGCTTCCCTTAGTGGGGAAACAGTCCAGGCCAAAGGGATGACCCGTGAGATGGCTGCTGTAAAAGTGGACAATTCTTTTTCCAGTGGCCTGGCTATTTGCAAAAAAGGCAGACATCTTAGGGCACAGGGGTGTTTAGTTTGCATGCACAAGTACAAGTACTCTCAATCCCTGCAGTTGTTGTAACTGGGAAGACACGCACCTATTTACCTTTGTAAGGGTTTCCCCACTGTCACCACTGTAACTCTAGGTTATCTTGAGGGAGGCCAAACTTATCTATCTACTGAACCCAGTCCAGTTTCCATCTGATCATCAGACTGAGTGGCCTCCTACCTCGATCCAATGCAGTTCACAATCAAATCCAATTTGATGCTGGACTCAGTCAAGTTTTTGCCAATGACTCGTCAGCTACCCAAACCTCAAAAGGCCGTATATTATCTCACAGCAGAAACTGGCCATTGGCACCCATCCCAAGATAATTTGCCCTCTCACAGCACAAAACCCTGGATTTGAAACCCAAAAGGATCAAGGTTCAATGCAAAAAGAACAGAGTCTGGCCTAAGAGGAATGTACAACCTCAGAAGGAGGGCAAAGGGGCCAGCAGTGTCTTTCCTGCTTTCCTCAAGGGGTCTTGGGAGGTGGATCCCATTCAGCTTGCCAGAACTCTCAAAAGACAAAATTACAACAAATTTAGTTTAAAGATCTTATTTAGCTTTTATTTATTATTTCAGAATCAACTTTGAAACCCAGTCTGGATAAAAAAATTGGCTTAAACAAATGCATAGCTCAAAACACAAATTCTTGGAGCTTCAAAATTTGAGAGAGAACTTGCCCAGGACCCCTGCTGCTGTGAGAGATCTGTGTGCACAATGGGCCTGGTGGGTCGCTGTGCTTGGCCACTCCATGCTTCTGGGGTTTGATGGAAGTTCTACTTCAGATTGCATTTCCTACACGAATCTGTTAAAAAAAAAAAAAAAAACCTTTACATACATTAAATTTAGCAGAGTTTATTTGAGCAAAGAAACAATTTAGGAATCAGGCATCAGTTTGCACCAAAAATGGCTCAGAACACTCCATGCCACCGTATGTGCAGGTTATATTTACAGCTAGAGAAAAAGAAGTGCACGGAAACAGCCTGATTGGCTGCTGTTGGCATTTACCTTATATAGTCATGTTTTGGCAGCTTTCAGCCTCTGATTGGCTGAAGGCTCAGCTGTTTTCATTGGCTGAGACATAGTTACATGTTATAAGACTACAGTCTTGGGTTAAGTTAGTTATTTTTACACATTAAGTTAGGTTTCAACTAGCTATGTATAGAGAACTCATTAGGCCAAACTTAAAATAAGTATGGAGGCAGCTTTAGGACAAAGATAATTCAATTTAACAATACCCTTATGTATATTTTACGCTTTTTATGTATTTCTATATATATTAATAAATATAAGTAGTTGTATGTACATATATAAAAACATACCTATGTGTGTGCATACACATGTATGTGAGTATATATGTTTGCTTCTACCTTGTATGAGCAAAGTATGCCAGAGTGGCAGAGTGCTACATATATATGTGTAAATTTCTATATTAAATATATTTATGTATGTTACCTATATATTTATATGCTCATAAATATATGTTTCCTTGAATAGTCACCTATGTTCTATATTTCTAAATTTATAAATATGCATATTTATGTGTGTGTATATGTACATATATTTATATTTAATTTTTATGTGTTGCTTCTGCCTTATTTGTTAAGGTAGCCCAAAATGGCAGAGAGATTACATATGTATGCTATAAATGTTTATACTATATATATTATGTTTATGTATATATTTATATATGTTACGTAGTTCTTTTTTTCAAGAATTTGAAAAAGTTTCTAAATTGAGGAAAAATTTACATAAGATTAAGCACTTTAAAGTGTATCATTTGGTGACATTTAGGACATTCTTAACACTCTCTAGTTCCAGAATTTTTTTTCTTTTTTGAGAGGGGTCTCATTCTGTCCCTTATGCTGGAGTGTGGTGATGAGATTTTGACTCACTGCAATCTCCACCTCCCAGGCTCAAACAATCTTCCCACCTCAGCCTTCTGAATAGCTGGGACCACAGGCACGTGTGCCACCACGCCCAGCTAATTCTTCGTATTTTTTTTGGTAAACGTGGGGTTTCACCATGTTGCCCAGGCTGGTCTTGAACTCCTTAGCTCAGGTGATCCACCTGCCTTGGCCTCCCAAAGTGCTGGGAGTTTTTATAGTTCGAAGTCTTACATTTAAGTCTTTAATCCCTCTTGAGTTAATTTTTGTATATGGTGATAAGTAGGGGTCTAGTTTCATTCTGGCATCTAGATAGCCAGTTATCCTGGAATCATTTATTGAATAGGAAGCCCTTTTCCTATTGCTTATTTTTGTCACCTTTGCCAAAGATCAGTTAGTTGTAGACGTGTGGCTTCATTTCTGGGTTCTTTATCCTTTTCTAATGGTCTATGTGTCTGTTTTTGTACCAATACCATGCTGTTTTGGTTACTGTAGCCTTGTAGTATAGTTTGAAGTGAGGTAGTGTGATGCCTCCCGCTTTGTTCTTTTTGCTTAGGATTGCTTTGGTGATTTGTGCTCCTTTTTAGTTCCTTATAAATTTTAGAATAGGTTTTTTTTCTAATTCTGTGAAAAATGACATTGGTAGTTTGATAGGAATAACATTGAATCTAGAGATTGCTTTTGATAGTATGTGGCAATTTTAACAATATTGATTCTTTCTATCCTTGAGCATGGAGTGTTTTTCGATTTGTTTGGGTCAGCTCTGATTTCTTTCAGCAGTGCTTTGTAATTCTTGTTTTCTTGTTGTAGAGATCTTTCACCTCCCTGGTTCCCTTTATTCCTTGGTATTTGTGTGTGTGTGTGTGTGTGTGTGTGTGTGTGTGTGTGTCTATTGTGAATTAAATGGCATTCTTGATTTGGCACTCAGCTTGGATATTGTTGGTGTATAGAAATACTGCTGATTTGTGTACCTTGATTTTGTATCCTGAAACTTTGCTGAAGTTGTTTATTAGATCTAGGAGCTTTTAGGCAGAGACTATGGGGTTTTCTAGGTATAAAATCATGTTATCTGCAAACAGAGATAGTTTGACTTCCTGTCTTCCTATTTGGATGCCTTTACTTCTTTCTCTTGCCTGATTGTCCTGGCTAGGATTTCTAGTACTGTGTTAAATAGGAGTGATGGGAGTGGGTATCCTTGTCTTGTTCCACTTCTCAAGGGGAATGATCCCAGCTTCTGCCTGTTCAGTGTGATGTTGGCCGTGGGTTTGTCATAAATGGCTCTCATTATTTTGAGGTATGTTCCCTCAATACCTAGTTTATTAAGGGTTTTTAACATAAAGGGATGTTGAATTTTATCAAAAGTCTTTTTTGCATCTATTGAGATGATTATGTGGTTTTTGTTTTCAGTTCTGTTTATGTGATAAGTCACATTTATTGATTTGCATATGTTGAACCAACCTTGCATCCCAGGCATAAACCCTGCTTGATTATGGTGGATTAGCTTTTTGATGTGCTGGTAGATTCAGTTTGCTAGTATTTTGTTGAGGATTTTTGCATCTGTGTTCATCAAGGATATTGGCCTGTAGTTTTTTCTTTGCTGTGTCTCTGCCAGGCTTTGGTATCAGAATGATGCTTGCCTCATAGAATGAGTTAGTGAGGAGTCTCTGGTCCTCAATTGTTTGGAATAGTTTCAAGCAGGGATGGTAGCAGCTCTTCTTTATACGTCTGGTAGAATTTGGCTGTGAATTCATCTGATCCTGGGCTTTTTCTTGCTCAAAATCATAAAATTAGATGGAAATTATTTTATTACTGATTCAATTTCAAAACTCATTATTAGTCTGTTCAGGGTTTCAGTTTCTTCCTGGTTCAATTTTGGGGAGTTGTGTTTTCAGGAATTTTTCCACATTTTGTAGGTTTTCTAGTTTGTGTGCCTAGAGGTGTTCATAATGGTCTCAGAGTTTTTGTATTTCTGTAGGGTCATTGATAATGTCTCCTTTGTCAATTTTGATTGTGTTTATTTGGATTTTCTCTTTCTTCTGCTGTTAGTCTAGTTAGCGTTCTAGCTATCTTATTTAGTCTTTAAAAAAAACTTCTGGTTTTATTGATCTTTTGTATGTTTTTTCATGCATCACTTTATTTCAGTTCGGCTCTGATTTCAGTTATTTCTTGTCTTCTTCTAGTTTTAGGGTTGGTTTGATCTTGTTTTTCTAGTTCTTCTAGGTGTGATGCTATGTTGTTAATTGGAGATCTTTCTAACTTTTTGACATGAGCATTTAATGCTATAAACTTTCCTCTTAACAGTGCTTTAGCTGTGTCACACAGATTCTGGTATGTCTTATCTTTTTTTTCTTTGGTTTTGAAGCTTTATTTCTGCCTTAATTTCATAATTTACCTAGCAGTCATTCAAGAGCAGGTTGTTCAATTTCCATGTAATTTTATGGTTTTGAGCAATCTTCTTAGTATTTGCTTCTATTTTTATTGTGCTGTGGTTTGAGAGTGTAATTGGTATGATTTCAATTTTTAAAAATTTTTTGAGAATTGTTTTTTGTCTGATTGTGTGGTCAGTTTTAGAGTATGCACCACGTGGTGATGAGAATAATATATATTCTGTTGTTTTGGGGTGGGGAATTCTGTAGATGTCTGTTAGTTCCATTTGGTCAAGTGTTGAGTTCAGGTCATATATTTTTTAGTTTTCTGCCTTGATGATCTGTCTAATACTGTCAGTGGAGGGTTGAAGTCTCCCACTATGATTGTGTGGAAATTTAAGTCTCCTCACAGGTCTCTAAGAACTTGTTTTTATGAATCTGGGTGCTCCCTGGGTGCACACATAATTCTTGTGTTGGATGCATATATATTTAGAAGAGTTAAGTCTTCTTGTTGAATTGAACACTTTACCATTATGTAATGCCCTTCTTTGTATTTTTTGATTGTTGTTGACTTAAAGTCTGTTTTGTCTGAAATTAGAATAGCAGCCCCTGCTAATTTTTTGTTTGTTTGTTTTGTTTTTGTTTTCTGTTTACTTGGTAGATTTTCCTCCATCCCGTTACTTTGAGCCTATCTGTGTCATTGCATGTGTGAGATGGGTCTCTTGAAGATGGCATACAGTTGGGTCTTGTTTGTTTGTTTGTTTGTTTTTAATTTTTTGAGACCGTTCTGTCTCTTTCACCCATGCTGGAATGCAGTGGCACAATTATGGCTTACTGAAGCCTCAATCTCCTGAGTTCAGGTGATCTTTACACTTCAACTTCTGGAGTAGCTGGGACTACAAGTGCAGGCCACCGTGCCTAACTAATTTTATATTTTTTATAGAGATGAGTTTTTCCCATGTTGCCCAGGCTGGTCTCGAACACCTGGGCTTAAGCGATCTGCCCACCTTGGTCTCCCAAAGTGCTGGGATTACAGACATGAGCCATTGCACCCAAGTGGGTCTCGCTTCTTTATTCAACTTGCCACTCTGTGCATTTCAATTGGGGCATTTAGCCCACTTACATTCAAAGTTAATAATTCTATGTATGGAATTGATCCTGTCCTTATATATATATATTTTTAGCTGGTTATTATGCAGACTAGACTTGATTTTGTAGTTGCTTTGTAGCATTAATGGTCTATGTATTTAAGTGTGTTTTTGTGATGACTGGTAATGGTCTTTTGTTTTCATATTTATTTTATTTTATTTTGAGACAGGATCTCACTCTGCTGCCCAGGCAGAGTGCAATGGTATGATCTGGGCTCACTGCAACCTCTGCTTCCTGGGCTCAAGCCATCCTCCTGCCTTAGTCTCCTGAGTGGTTGGGACCACAGGCGCATACCACCATTCCTAGCTGATTTTTATATTTTTTTGTAGAGACAGGGTTTCACCATGTTGCCCAGTCTGGTTTTGAACTCCTGGGCTCAAGTGATCCGCCTGCCTCAGCCTCCTGAAGTGCTAGGATTACAGGCGTGAGCCACTGCGCCTGGCTTGTTTCTATATTTAACACTCCCTTAGAGACCTCTTTTAAGGCAGGTCTGGTGGTGATAAATTCCCTTAACATTTGCTTGTCTGAAAAGTATCTTCTCCTTTGCTTATGAAGTTTGTTTGACTGTATATGAAATTTTTGGGCTCCCCGGCATTGCGCCATCAAAAACAAAGTCGTTCTCCAACTTCTTGTCCTGCATCACTGCCATCGCAGCTCTCAGCACTAAAAAGGTGGCATCAGACTCCTCCAAAGAACAAGTGGCCAATTCGAGGGAATCCTCCTCGTTATCAAAAGAAGTAAACGACAGTCCGAGAGCCGCCGACAAGTCTCCTGAATCCCAGAATCTCATCGACGGGACCAAAAAAACATCCCTAAAGCAACTGGATAGTCCCAGAAACATCTCAAGTGAGAACAGCATCAAAGGAACCCCGGCTTCTCCCGCAGGGTCCACACCACCAATCCCCAAAGTCCGCATAAAAACCACTAAGACGTCTTCTGGGGAAATCAAGAGAACAGTGACCAGGGTATTGCCAGAAGTGGATCTTGACTCTGGGAAGAAACCTTCCGAGCAGACGGTGTCTGTGATGGCCTCTGTGACATCCCTTCTGTCGTCTCCCGCATCAGCTGCCACCCTTTCCTCTCCCGCCAGGGTGCCTCTCCAGTCTGCAGTGGTGACCAATGCAGTTTCCTCTGCAGAGCCCACCCCTAAACAGGTCACAATCAAGCCTGTGGCTACTGCTTTCCTCCCAGTGTCTGCTGTGAAGACAGCAGGATCCCAAGTCATTAATTTGAAGCTCGCTAACAACACCACGGTGAAAGCCACGGTCGTACCTGCTGCCTCTGTCCAGAGTGCCAGCAGCACCATCATTAAAGCTGCCAATGCCATCCAGCAGCAAACTGTCATGATGCCAGCATCCAGCCTGGCCAATGCCAAACTTGTGCCAAAGACTGCATCTTGCCAACCTTAACCTTCTGCCTCAGGTTGCCCAGGCCACCTCTGAACTCTGCCAAGTGTCAATCAAAACTCAGCAACAGATAAAGAAGGCAATAATTAATGCAGCAGCCTCACAAGCCCCCAGAAAGGTGTCTCGAGTCCGGGTGGTGTCGTCCTTGCAGAGTTCTGTGGTGGAAACTTTCAACAAGGTGCTGAGCAGTGTCAATCCAGTCCATTTACATCCCAAACCTCAGTCCTCCTGCCAATGCAGGGATCACATTACTGATGCCTTGGTACAAGTGCTTGGAGTGTAGGGACTCCTTTGAACTTGAAAAGAGTCTGACCCAGCACTATGACAGATGGAGCGTGTGCATCGAAGTAACATGCAACCTTTGTACAAAGAACCTCGTTTTTTTACAACAAATGCAGCCTCCTTTCCCATGCCCGTGGGCATAAGGAGAAAGGGGTGGTAATGCAATGTTCCTACTCAATTTTAAAGCCAGTCCCAGCAGGTCAAACGATAGTTTCTCCATCAACCAATACTTCTTCTTCATCAGAGGAAAAATCCACTCTTCAGAGCCCTGTGGGAGCTGGCATACACACTGTCACAAAAATTCAGTCTGGCATAACTGGGACAGTCATATCGGCTCCTTCAAGAACTCCCAGCACTACAGCCATGCCCCTAGATGAAGACCCCTCCAAGCTGTGTAGACATAATCTAAAATGTTTGGAGTGTAATGAAATCTTCCAGGACAAGACATCGCTGGCTACACATTTCCAGCAGGCTGCAGATATGAGTGGACAAAAGACTTGTACTATCTGCCAGATGCTGCTTCCTAACCAGTGCAGAGAATCCATCAGCACAAATCTCCTTAAACCTGCCCTGAGTGCAGGGCCATCTGCAGGTTGGTGCACTTCCAGACCCACGTCACCAAGAACTGTCTGCACTACACAAGGAGAGTTGGTTTTTGATGTGTACGTTGCAATGTTGTGTACTCTGATGTGGCTGCTCTGAAGTCTCGCCTTCAAGGTTCTCACTGTGAAGTCTTCTACAAGTGTCCTATTTGTCCAATGACGTTTAAGTCTGCCCCAAGCACACATTCCCACACCTACACACAGCATCCTAGCATCAAGATAGGAGAATCAAAAATAATATATAAGTGTTCCATGTGCAACACTGTGTTCACCCTGCAAACCTTGCTGTATCGCCACTTTGACCAACACATTGAAAACCAGAAGGTGTCTGTTCTCAGGTGTCCAGACTGTTCTCTTTTATATGCACAGAAGCAACTTATGGTGGACCATATCAAGTCTATGCATGGGACATTGCAAAGCATTGAAGGGCCAACTTGGGTGTAAACTTGCCTTTGAGCATTAAGCCTGCAACTTATAATTCAGCATATCAGAACAAAGAGGACAGCAAATCCATGAATGGGAAAGAGAAATTGGAAAAGAAATCTCCATCTCCTTTGAAAAAAATCAGTGGAAACCAAGAAAGTGGCCAGTCCTGGGTGGACATGTTGGGAGTGTGACCGCCTGTTCATGCAGAGAGATGTGTACATATCCCACGTCAGGAAGGAGCATGGGAAACAAATGAAGAAACAACCCTGCTGCCAGCGTGACAAGCCTTTCAGCTCGTCCCACAGCCTGTGCTGGCACAACCGGATCAAGCACAAAGTCATCAGGAAAGTGTACACCTGTTCACACTGCTCAGACTCTAGAGGTACCTTTACCAAACAGTTGATGTTGGAGAAGCATGTCCAGCTGACGCATGGCATCAAGGACCCTGACCTGAAAGAAATGATAGACGCCATCAATGAGGAGGAAACAGAAATAAAAGAAGACCCCAAGGTCCCCAGTCCCAAGTGGAAGTTGAAAGAACCGGTTCTGGAGTTCAGGCCTCCCAGAGGAGCAATCACTCAACCAAAGCTGGAAATCAATGTTTTTAAGGTTCACAAGTGTGCCGTGTGTGGCTTCACCACCGAAAACCTGCTGCAGTTCCACGAACACATCCCTCAGCACAAATCGGATGGTTCTTTCTACCAGTGCCGGGAGTGTGGCCTCTGCTACATGTCACGTCTCTCTGTCCAGGCACCTCTTTGTTGTACACAAGTTAAAGGAACCTCAGCCAGTGTCCAAGCAAAACGGGGCTGGGGAAGATAACCAACAGGAGAACAAACCCAGTCACGAGGATGAATCTCCCAATGGCGCCATGTCAGACAGAAAGTGCAAAGTGTGCGCAAAAACTTTTGAAACTGAAGCTGCCTTAAAAACTCACATGCAGACACATGGTATGGCCTTCATCAAATCCAAAAGGATGAGCTCAGACGAGAAATAGCCACAGACGCTCCATGAGGAAAATCCCTGTCCACATTGGCATAAGACACTTTTGTTACACAAAGTTTGCAGTATAATAGAGTTAACAATACTGTCTAGGCTGTTGCAATATATTCTCTTTCAACGTGCCTTCCTTCTTCATCTTGTCATATATATCCTCATTAAGTATTAAAACAGATTTTGAGTTTAAAAGAGTTTGTATATATTTAAATGAATAACTTTTTATACTCTTTGTTACATGTTTGTATCAGTATTCAGTGGAAAACGTTTTGAGTTGTTTTGGGTTAGAATTTTTCTTTTTGTGCTGTTTCTTTAAAACAGAGTTCTTAGTAACAGGGGCAGTTCCTGAATTCAAATAAATCATTTTGTATGTTTCGAATTTGAATGGGTTAACTAATTACAGGCTAAAATAATGCCTTTTTTAGTGTTTTTAATTGTTAGAATTCACTACATAAATTGGAAGTAATCGTGGGTCTCAAAAACACTAGGAACTTTTAAATGTCTTAGCACCTCCTCCATGTGCCTGCCCTGAGGGAGCGAGTACACGTTTGAGACAACTGCACTCCAGTGTGGGCATGTCTTTGTCTTCAGGCCACGCCGAAGGGTGTCTAAAGCAGCCTTGCAGGTCGCTCCTTTCCCAGCCGTGGATAAAAACTGAAGCCAGGAATCTAATAAGGAATGCTGATTTCCTCAATTCCATTTTGAGGAATGGGGAAGGCTATTCTAAAGAAGAAAAAAAATGGGACAGGTTTTCTGGGTAGATCTGCAAGTCTGGCTTTAAGAGCACAAGGAGGAAAAGTAACAAAAGGGCTGGACTACTGTAAAAGTTACAAATACGTAGTTAGACCAATAGATCTATATAGTCAGGTTTTTGTCATGTAATTTATTAACTATTACAGAAACACAACTAAGAATATCAAGTATTTCTCTGGCTCTTGATAGAAAAAAAAATCAGCTGACTTAATCCTTTACTGTCAAAAGAGTTGGCGTTTCCTGTTCTGGGTGCTACTGCCAAACGTTCTGGTGCTTAGAGGTGGGATGCACGACGTCAACCACCGACTTATCAATGCAGCCGGCTGTGTGTCACAATTGGCCGTTACCTTAAGCACTGAGCCACACGGGATTAGTTCAGCCATTTCAAGAGGTACATTTAACGTCGGCAGTTCTGCTTTACTAAAATGCAGTAGAGGTACTCTTCTGTCCCTTCCGTTTATAGTTCTCTGAGAGAGTTATATTTTTTGGTTTTGTTTTGTGTTTTCTTTTGAATTTTATATCTTGTATTTATCCCTGAACATGTTTTGTACTTTTTTTTTTAAGAAAAGGAATTATTTTGTGTATATATAGACACTTGCATGATATACTGTAGTCAATGTTCGGTTCCTCGAAAGGTCTTGCTGCTGTCAGGTGTTATACACTCCATCCATCATAACTGTATGAAACACATTTCATATGTAAATAAACGTGGGACATTTGAAAAAAATATTTTGTTCTATGTAGTTGAAAATCATTGGC